CCCCTGCCCACTGTCTGTTTTCTGTCCTCTGTAGATCTTTATATAAAATGAGAAACATAAACAACAATCATAATATTAATAGGGATGATACAATCAATCTAGTGGGTTTCCCTGAGGATCTGGGTTGGAAACCAGCGGACAACCCTTGGGACACTTGAGATTTTTCCACCATTTGGGGGTTGTTATTACTATTTCTCCAGACCTAGCCAATCCCTCTGCCAACCGCTAACTCCAGGTACTCTTCTCCAGGTGTGGGGAAAGTTCCCCTGAAATATGGCTCTGGTCTTCCTCCCCTTCCCAATCAGAGATGGGCAGTGGAGGTTCTATGGCACCCATCCTGGCCTCACTCTGAGGTTCCAATGAGGATTCTGGGCATCAAGAGACAGCTCTGGGCAAAAGCAAAATCAAGTCAGCCCCTGGACCCAGTGCTGGGCTGCTGGGCTTTCTGGGAGAACCCGCTGGGCTTGCTACACACTCCTCCTCCCAGAAACTCCACACCCACAGCCCTGGGTCTTCCTAGCCCCGAGACTTTCAAGTCCATATGCCTGGAATCCCCCTTCCTGAGACCCTTAACCCTGCATCCTCCACAACAGAAGACCCCTAAATGCACAGCCACACTTTGTCTTACCCTAATAAAACCCAGACCTTTGGATTCCTCTCCCCTGGAACCCCCAGATCCACAACTTTGGGGTGCATTCTCACTCTCAGACCCCAAATCCAAAGCCCAAGTGCTCCCCTATGCAAATATTCCAAACTCCTCAGTTCTACAGCTTATCTGTTGCCCCCTCCTAAATCCACAGCCCTGCGGCACCCCTCCTGAAGTACCACAGATTTAGTCTGGAGGCCCCCTCTCTGTTCAGCTGCCCTGGGGTCCCCTTATCCTCCCTTGCTGGCTGTGTCCCAAGCTAGGCAGGATTCATGGTGGGGCATGTAGTTGGGAGGTGAAATGAGGTAATTATGTAATCAGCCAAAGTCCATCCCTCTTTTTCAGGCAGTATAAAGGCAAACCACCCCAGCCGTCACCATCTATCATCCCACTACCACCATGCTGGCCTCAGGGATGCTTCTGGTGGCCTTGCTGGTCTGCCTGACTGTAATGGTCTTGATGTCTGTTTGGCAGCAGAGGAAGAGCAAGGGGAAGCTGCCTCCGGGACCCACCCCATTGCCCTTCATTGGAAACTACCTGCAGCTGAACACAGAGCAGATGTACAACTCCCTCATGAAGGTGTCCCAAGGCAGGGAGATGGGTGGCACGGGTCCCTCTAACCACTCCCACCCACCTCCATCAGATCAGTGAGCGCTATGGCCCCGTGTTCACCATTCACTTGGGGCCCCGGCGGGTCGTGGTGCTGTGTGGACATGATGCCGTCAGGGAGGCTCTGGTGGACCAGGCTGAGGAGTTCAGCGGGCGAGGCGAGCAAGCCACCTTCGACTGGGTCTTCAAAGGCTATGGTGAGGGGGTGCCCAAGAGGGGGAAGGTGGCCGCCTGTCTCCATTCCCGCGTTCACCTCCCCAGGCGTGGTATTCAGCAACGGGGAGCGCGCCAAGCAGCTCCGGCGCTTCTCCATCGCCACCCTGCGGGACTTCGGGGTGGGCAAGCGAGGCATCGAGGAGCGCATCCAGGAGGAGGCGGGCTTCCTCATCGACGCCCTCCGGGGCACTGGCGGTGAGCAGGGGACCCCGAGTGCGGGGGCAGGATCCCCAACCCCCTTCTCCCGCCATACCCGCAGGCGCCAATATCGATCCCACCTTCTTCCTGAGCCGCACAGTCTCCAATGTCATCAGCTCCATTGTCTTTGGGGACCGCTTTGACTATAAGGACAAAGAGTTCCTGTCACTGTTGCGCATGATGCTAGGAATCTTCCAGTTCACGTCAACCTCCACGGGGCAGGTAACTGGCTGCAGCCCGGCCCGTGACGCCCCCTTCCCTTCCCATCCTCTCTCTGCAACCCCAGCTCTATGAGATGTTCTCTTCGGTGATGAAACACCTGCCAGGACCACAGCAACAGGCCTTTCAGTTGCTGCAAGGGCTGGAGGACTTCATAGCCAAGAAGGTGGAGCACAACCAGCGCACGCTGGATCCCAATTCCCCACGGGACTTCATTGACTCCTTTCTCATCCGCATGCAGGAGGTACACCCCAGCAGCCACTGCGGGGAGATGCATGAGGTTGGCCTAAAGCCCCCTCTCCCTGCAGGAGGAGAAGAACCCCAACACGGAGTTCTACTTGAAAAACCTGGTGATGACCACGTTGAACCTCTTCATTGGGGGCACCGAGACCGTCAGCACCACCCTGCGCTATGGCTTCTTGCTGCTCATGAAGCACCCAGAGGTGGAGGGTAAGGCTGGAGGGGGACGGAAGTGGAGGGCCGATACCTAAACACATTCCCCCTCCTCCCCCAGCCAAGGTCCATGAGGAGATTGACAGAGTGATCGGCAAGAACCGGCAGCCCAAGTTTGAGGACCGGGCCAAGATGCCCTACATGGAGGCAGTGATCCACGAGATCCAAAGATTTGGAGACGTGATCCCCATGAGTTTGGCCCGCAGAGTCAAAAAGGACACCAAGTTTCGGGATTTCTTCCTCCCTAAGGTGCTATCCGCCCCCACCCCCCAGACTACGGGCTCATCACACACAACTTCCTCCTCCCTACCAGGGCACCGAAGTGTACCCTATGCTGGGCTCTGTGCTGAGAGACCCCAGTTTCTTCTCCAACCCCCAGGACTTCAATCCCCAGCACTTCCTGAATGAGAAGGGGCAGTTTAAGAAGAGTGATGCTTTTGTGCCCTTTTCCATCGGTAAGAGACCACTGTTTGCTGCCAGGCCACGGTCACCTCCACCCCTCCCGCCTCTCCTCCTCAGGAAAGCGGAACTGTTTCGGAGAAGGCCTGGCCAGAATGGAGCTCTTTCTCTTCTTCACCACCGTCATGCAGAACTTCCGCCTCAAGTCCTCCCAGTCACCTAAGGACATTGACGTGTCCCCCAAACACGTGGGCTTTGCCACGATCCCACGAAACTACACCATGAGCTTCCTGCCCCGCTGAGCGAGGGCTGTGCCGGTGCAGGTCTGGTGGGCGGGGCCAGGGAAAGGGCAGGGCCAAGACCGGGCTTGGGAGAGGGGCGCAGCTAAGACTGGGGGCAGGATGGCGGAAAGGAAGGGGCGTGGTGGCTAGAGGGAAGAGAAGAAACAGAAGCGGCTCAGTTCACCTTGATAAGGTGCTTCCGAGCTGGGATGAGAGGAAGGAAACCCTTACATTATGCTATGAAGAGTAGTAATAATAGCAGCTCTTATTTCCTGAGCACGTACCCCCGTGTCACCTTTGTTCAAAAA